AAGCGGCGGGTGGGGGGAGGATGGCCGTCGTGGCCCGAATCCCCAGTGGGTGGTACTGGGTGGGGGGGCGGGCGGGAATCAAAAAACCACTCAATCTCGTGCTTTACATAAACATCTAAAAATCGTCGGCCTCGGGGTTGTAAAGTTTTGGAGTTTAACTTAGGTGAACAGTAATGTCTCTCCATTTTCAAAACCCACCGGCTAATTCAAGTTGAGAAGCAAAAAATAGTGGTAGGGGGAGGAGTTTGAGTTAAATCGCATCGCGGTTGACAGAACAAAACAGGAGCTACGAGTCAGGATTTCTGCTCCCACTCCCTTGCAAGTTTCCTTCCAAATCCTGAGGGAGAGATAGAGGCGGAGGGTCTGGGGGAGGAATTAAAACACAAGGTCTCCTCCCCTCTCGCCTGTCCGAACTTGGGGGCAACGGTCTCTTTGGAGGCCAGCTTGGAAAACACTAGAGAGGAGTTCTTTGTGTCCTGGAGGGTGGTGCAAGGCGGAAGGACTCCCCTTTTGCAGAGCAAGGAGGGCGACGGCCCAGCCCGGGGCTCCCCGGCTTTTGCAGCTTCCCTGCCTCGCAATTTGCAAGGAATGTGGGGTGCAAGAGCAAGTGGCGGACTTGGACGGCGGCTGGCGCTCGGTGGGGACGACGCCGGAGCCACCACCCGTCCAGATTTCCGTTTCTGCACCCCGGCTCCCCTCCCCCACCCGGGCGGCCGCGCAGGCCCCAGGTGCAGCCATGTTCTCGCTCCCACCACCCTCGCCTCCATTGACAGCCCTTGCTGGAGAGGGCCGGGCGCCGCGCTTGCCTCGTCCTCGGGTTCGGGGCTAGCCGGCGCGGTGCTTCCTGGGAGTTGTAGTCCACGACCGCCGCCGCCGCGTTGACGGGGAACGCATCCGAAACTACAACTCCCGCTGGGCGGCGCTGCGGATGCGCAGGCGCAACGCGCCTTCGAGGAACAAAAAAAAAAAAAAAAAAAAAAAAAAAGAAAAAAAAGAAAAAAAAAAGGAGGAGGAGGAGGAGGGTGAGAGAGAAGCTGGGAGAGCAGAGAAAAGGGGCCACCGGTCGCCCCCCCGCTTCCCCGCACGCGCTCTCCAGCCGCGGCCGCCCGCCTGCCGCGGTCACCCCGGCCTCTGCCTCTGTCCCCCAGTGATCGGATCAAGGCGCTGAGCGAGGCCCTGCCTGCGGGGCGGCCATGCGGCGGTGACAGGAGCGCGACCGACACGCACGGGCCCCTCGCCCCCTCTCGCCTCCCGTCCGCTCGCCAGCTCCCCTCAGCCGAGGCTGCTCCGCGGCGGCCGCAGCCCGCGCGCGGCCCACACTCGCCTCCCCTCGGCACCCCCGGCCCCGGAGCTGCCTGGAGGCGGCCGCACTCGGGTGAGTCCCTCTCGCCTCATCCCCGCGCCCCCCCACTCACTTTCTTCTTACTTCTCCTGCACAGGGATCATGGCCCAAGTTGCAATGTCCACCCTCCCCGTTGAAGATGAGGAGTCCTCGGAGAGCAGGATGGTGGTGACATTCCTCATGTCAGCTCTCGAGTCCATGGTGAGGCCTTCTGTTCCATCATTCCATAGTTGCTGTAACATGATGTTTGCTGTTTGTATTGTAGTGTAAAGAACTGGCCAAGTCCAAAGCCGAAGTGGCCTGCATTGCAGTGTATGAAACAGACGTGTTTGTCGTCGGAACTGAAAGAGGACGTGCTTTTGTCAATACCAGAAAGGATTTTCAAAAAGATTTTGTAAAATATTGTAAGCATTGTATTTTTATCTTTTGCATTTCATTTTTTTATTTTATTTTTTATTTTTTTTACAGGTGTTGAAGAAGAAGAAAAAGCTGCAGAGATGCATAAAATGAAATCTACAACCCAGGCAAATCGGATGAGTGTAGATGCTGTAGAAATTGAAACACTCAGAAAAACAGTTGAGGACTATTTCTGCTTTTGCTATGGTAAAAACAATAGATTTAATTTTTCTAAAAGAAATGATGTTCATCCGCTTTTCATCTGCCCCAGGGAAAGCTTTAGGCAAATCCACAGTGGTACCTGTACCATATGAGAAGATGCTGCGAGACCAGTCGGCTGTGGTAGTGCAGGGGCTTCCGGAAGGTGTTGCCTTTAAACACCCCGAGAACTATGATCTTGCAACCCTGAAATGGATTTTGGAGAACAAAGCAGGGATTTCATTCATCATTAAGAGGTGAAGTGCTTTCTCCCTTTGTACCCATCAACACGAAGTTTTGTTTTGTTTTGTTTTAATGCAGACCTTTTTTAGAGCCAAAGAAGCATGTAGGTAAGTAAGTGCTTTGCTTCCTTGATAGCTGGAACTAACTCCAATTTTTTTTTTTTGTATGTAGGTGGTCGTGTGATGGTAACAGATGCTGACAGGTCAATACTATCTCCAGGTGGAAGGTAAAACCTAATTTCATTACTGCTGTTTAACTGTGGCTTGATCAGGGCTTTCTTCTCCTTGCAGTTGTGGCCCCATCAAAGTGAAAACTGAACCCACAGAAGATTCTGGTATGTACTAGCACTTTTAGAATCAATGGTGAATGCAATCATATCATTGCATTTGCTTTTCTAGGCATTTCCCTGGAAATGGCAGCTGTGACAGTAAAGGAAGAATCAGAAGATCCTGATTATTATCAATATAACATTCAAGGTAATTTGAATTAATGCAATTTTTCTTTCTAATACTTTTGAAGTATTATCTTTGTATCCCAAAGCAGGCCCTTCTGAAACTGATGATGTTGATGAAAAACAGCCCCTATCGAAGCCTTTGCAAGGTATAATCTTTTCACTTCCATTCTCCCACATAGGTTTATTATATGTTGTTTATTTTCTTTTTAGGAAGCCACCATTCTTCAGAGGGCAATGAAGGCACAGAAATGGAAGTACCAGCAGAAGGTTAGGAGAAAAAGAGATTGCATATTTTCCACGAATGTCATTTTAGAATTTTATTTTTTTCAAGATTCTACTCAACATGTCCCTTCAGAAACAAGTGAGGACCCTGAAGTTGAGGTGACTATTGAAGGTTAGTTATCTAAAAGCCTTGATTCCAAAGTTTTCTTCCAGTAATGACCATTTTCTTTTTCAAGATGATGATTATTCTCCACCGTCTAAGAGACCAAAGGCCAATGAGCTACCGCAGCCACCAGTCCCGGAACCCGCCAATGCTGGGAAGCGGAAAGTGAGGGAGTTCAACTTCGGTAAGTTCTCAGCGAACGACGTGACCTTTTCCTTAATGAGAATTAACTTTTGCTCAATTTTCAGAGAAATGGAATGCTCGCATCACTGATCTACGTAAACAAGTTGAAGAATTGTTTGAAAGGAAATATGGTATGTCTAAATAGGAAAATTCCTGTAATACTAATGATATCTCTTTCTCTTTTTGTCCTTATAGCTCAAGCCATAAAAGCCAAAGGTCCGGTGACGATCCCGTACCCTCTTTTCCAGTCTCATGTTGAAGATCTTTATGTAGAAGGACTTCCTGAAGGAATTCCTTTTAGAAGGCCATCTACTTACGGAATTCCTCGCCTGGAGAGGATATTACTTGCAAAGGAAAGGATTCGTTTTGTGATTAAGAAGTAAGACTCTTGGATTCCTGTTGAACTCTTGTGTGATTATTGAGTATTTATTCTCACCTTTCAGACATGAGCTTCTGAATTCAACACGTGAAGATTTACAGCTTGATAAGCCAGCTTCAGGAGGTAGGTCTTCAATCTCGAGGCAGATCAGAAGATGAGAACACTTGTATTACTGTTATTTTGACAGTAAAGGAAGAATGGTATGCCAGAATCACTAAATTAAGAAAGATGGTGGATCAGCTTTTCTGCAAAAAATTTGGTAAGTCTGTTTTTTTTAATTACCCCTTCAACTAGTCTCCCGAATTGCTTTGATTTTTGTCCAGCGGAAGCCTTGGGGAGCACTGAAGCCAAGGCTGTACCGTACCAAAAATTTGAGGCACACCCGAATGATCTGTACGTGGAAGGACTGCCAGAAAACATTCCTTTCCGAAGTCCCTCATGGTATGGAATCCCAAGGCTGGAAAAAATCATTCAAGTGGGCAATCGAATTAAATTTGTTATTAAAAGGTAAGATGATAATCTGTAGAAATAGTTTCAGTCTTTATTACTAATATCAACTCTGTTTCTACAGACCAGAACTTCTGACTCACAGTACCACTGAAGTTACTCAGCCAAGAACGAATACACCAGGTAAACTAGTTGTGAAATCCTTTTTTAAAAACACATGGTTATTGGGTTTCTTTTTGTTTTCCAGTCAAAGAAGATTGGAATGTCAGAATTACCAAGCTACGGAAGCAAGTGGAAGAGATTTTTAATTTGAAATTTGGTAAGTAAAAGCCAGTATTTATGTCTTTAATACTCCGCAACTTAACGTTCTCTTGCACTTTCAGCTCAAGCTCTTGGACTCACCGAGGCAGTAAAAGTACCATATCCTGTGTTTGAATCAAACCCGGAGTTCTTGTATGTGGAAGGCTTGCCAGAGGGGATTCCCTTCCGAAGCCCTACCTGGTTTGGAATTCCACGACTTGAAAGGATCGTCCGCGGGAGTAATAAAATCAAGTTCGTTGTTAAAAAGTAAGTTCTTTTTGCCACTGTAGTCGTTTCTGGCTACTGTAACACTTCTTGGTTTTCTTTCTAGACCTGAACTAGTTATTTCCTACTTGCCTCCTGGGATGGCTAGTAAAATAAACACTAAAGGTAAGAGACGACGTGTACTCCGTATCCTATTTAATATACAAAAGGAACTCTGCTTATTTTACAGCTTTGCAGTCCCCCAAAAGACCACGAAGTCCTGGGAGTAATTCAAAGGTTCCTGAAATTGAGGTCACCGTGGAAGGTAAGGGCCAGTCCTCGGTATGTTTCTGTTCATGTTGATTATCATTATTTTTTCTGTCTTTTAGGCCCTAATAACAACAATCCTCAAACCTCAGCTGTTCGAACCCCGACCCAGACTAACGGTTCTAACGTTCCCTTCAAGCCACGAGGGAGAGAGTTTTCCTTTGGTAAGTAAGCGTTTTATTTTTCTTTCTTTCATTGCAATTTAACTCTCTTATGTTTTATATGCAGAGGCCTGGAATGCCAAAATCACGGACCTAAAACAGAAAGTTGAAAATCTCTTCAATGAGAAATGTGGTAAGTCTATTTTGAAACCTTCTTACTGCCACTGTTCTGTTTCGTGTACGCGGCTGTTTTGCAGGGGAAGCTCTTGGCCTTAAACAAGCTGTGAAGGTGCCGTTCGCGTTATTTGAGTCTTTCCCGGAAGACTTTTATGTGGAAGGCTTACCTGAGGGTGTGCCATTCCGAAGACCATCGACTTTTGGCATTCCGAGGCTGGAGAAGATACTCAGAAACAAAGCCAAAATTAAGTTCATCATTAAAAAGTAAGGAAACTGGATGAAGTGGGATTAGCATGATCAGCACATTTTTTTTCTCTTTTGTCTATAGGCCCGAAATGTTTGAGACGGCGATTAAGGAGAGCACCTCCTCTAAGAGCCCTCCCAGTGAGTGTATTTTCTGTATTTTCATTGCTATATACAAATTCTGATTTTAAATGTATATTTTCAGGAAAAATAAATTCATCACCCAATGTTAATACTACTGCATCAGGTGTTGAAGACCTTAACATCATTCAGGTGACAATTCCAGGTATGAGTTCTCTGCTTCCATCAGAGTTTTTGTTAAGTTTTGGGTTTTCTCTGAACTGTTTCAGATGATGATAATGAAAGACTCTCGAAAGTTGAAAAAGCTAGACAGCTAAGAGAACAAGTGAATGACCTCTTTAGTCGGAAATTTGGTAAGTTTTGCATTTGCAAAGTACAGTTGCTACTGTTGTGCTGTTTGTCTCACTGTCCCTGTAGGTGAAGCTATTGGTATGGGTTTTCCTGTGAAAGTTCCCTACAGGAAAATCACAATTAACCCTGGCTGTGTGGTAGTTGATGGCATGCCCCCGGGGGTGTCCTTCAAAGCCCCCAGCTACCTGGAAATCAGCTCCATGAGAAGGATCTTAGACTCTGCCGAGTTTATCAAATTCACGGTCATTAGGTAAGTGAGAGTTTCCTGCTTAGTCACAGGAGTGTTATACTTTACAATTTGTTTCTCTCTTTAGACCATTTCCAGGACTTGTGATTAATAACCGTGAGTATTTTGTGAAGTGTTTTGTTTTTGTTACATTATTTAAACCAATCTGCTTCATTTTCAGAGCTGGTTGATCAGAGTGAGTCAGAAGGCCCCGTGATACAAGGTGAGCGAGGCAGGGGAGGGCCCGGAGCTACTATGTGGAAATCAGTCTCTGTGTTTCTCTTTAGAATCAGCTGAACCAAGCCAGTTGGAAGTTCCAGCCACAGAAGGTAAAAGGGTGGGGTGGTCCTGCAAGTCCTTAATTAATCGGTACCGTTTTGTTTCTGTTGATAGAAATAAAAGAGACTGATGGAAGCTCTCAGATCAAGCAAGAACCAGACCCCACGTGGTAGACCTCTTCCCTCCTAGGGTAAATCAGCTTCTGTGTCAGGGATGCTGTGTTGCTTGCTTGTTTGTTTTCTCTCCTATTTTAGCTTAAAGTATCAGTGGTTGAGAAGAGCTTTTCGGACCTGTTACTACCCCAAGCTGTGTAATATACTTGTATAACAGAAATACCTTCTATACAAACCTTTTTTTCTACTTTTAGATAGAAATGTCTACTTTTTCAGCAGTTCTGTGAATTAAAGAGCAGAGTGACTGTGGGTCTGGAATGGCTGGTGTACTTGGGAATGTACTATCAGGATTTTACAGCAATGCTGGGAAATGACAGGGAAAATGACAGGAATGAATCTCACCAGATTTTTTATGTACTCAGCAGAGCCTTGAGTTACGGTGTTTATTTTCCAATCAAGTGAAGATATCTCCTACTTCTCCTACTGGAACATCTCAGCTTCTGCAGTGAAGAAAAATTCCTGTGATAGTTCAGTTCTTTAGTTTTTCTATTTGAAAAAAAAAAATCATTTAAATGATCCTTTGTTCACGGCTCTCCTTAATGACTGAGTGAACAGTTCCTATCTGTATATTTGACTAAACCTTTTCCTAAGCTATCTCTCATGGTTCCTATGTTTTTTTATCATAATTAAAAGCAAAACCATCTGGATCACCTAACAGTCAGAGGTCAGTATCTCAGCGTGTGAATTATAGAGGAAATACAGAGAGAACCTCTTCCACTTTTACTTTTCGTCCAAATAAAATGCATGGTGTACCAGAAGTTGAAGATCGGGTTGAGGATTGGGGCTAGCTCGATGACACTAAGGCCCCAACATCGCGGGACCTGCTGTGGCGCGGATTCTTAGGAACGCTGTTCTAGCCGGCCCCCTCTCCAGGGGTCGCCGTGGCCGGCATTATTTCCTAGTTCTTCTTGTAACCCTGAGGTGCCAGCGCGGGGAGTGAGGAGGGGTCAGGGGGCTAAGGATGCAACCTCTGACGTTCTGCGCCTTCCTAGGAGAGTCTTACATGTGTTGAGATTTCACAAGCAATGCGAGTTGTAAAATACCAGCTCTACAAGAAGCTAGGCTCTGTGACGGCATAGTTTTCAGTAGCTTTATCACAATATTCACAATGGAGAATTATATGACATGGTAGCAGAAATAGGCCCTTTTATGTGTTGCTTCTATTTTACCTCAAATTGTAGATATAGGGTAATCAATAAAATCCATCCATGCCTTTCACACACTAAGTCATTGCTCTCTCGGCTGTTTTCATGGTCCT